AGAGGCGGTTTTTCGCCATGTTGTCCAGGTCTCAAATTCCTGGGCTCAAGTGATCCGCCCACCTCCGCCCCTCAAAGTGCTGAGATCACAGGCGTGAGCCACGGCACTCCGCCGCAATTCCTGACTTGTACTGCCCCAGTGGTGTTACAGCCTCGAACCCAGTTTCCAGACCTAAGTCACCGCCGGCATCCAGAGTCCCATGATGGAAAGGGAGGCTAGGTTCCCCTGGGAAGGACCTTGCACCACTGCTGCAAGTGCACCCCAGAAATCGTCCCAAGCTTTTCTCAAAGGGACCTGCAGCCATTTATAAAAGCGACATATCATCCTGGAAAACAGGTGCGCTCGAGCAGGATTTCCTCCCGTCCTTCCTGTCAAAGGACGGGAAGACTTTGTTACCCCACCGCGCCCCACCTGCAGAATGGTGGACAGATACCTCCAGATGCCACTTCCCCCAGGACGCCCGCCTGCTCTGCGCACCTCTCCCCGGATGCTGCCCCGTGGGCGGGTGGGGGCGGCCCTGCTTCCCCACGACCCCCAGACGCACCCGGAGGGACTCTTGAGCACAGTGGAGTGGGAAGGGCGAGGTGGGGCGGTGCCCAGGCGAGAGCGGCTCATGGGAGGCGGCGCCCGAGACGCAGCTGGTCGGGACGGTGCGGGTCAGGGTGGGCGGAGCGGGGCTAGAGATGCCCCGGGGTTTCCCAGGCCATGAGTCTCCGTGGAGATTTCTCCTCGACCTCTTCCCCGCGGCAATGTGCGAACCCTGGGTCTCCAGGAAACGGGGATACGGGGCATGGCTCCCAGCAAGGCCTGGTCCAGCCTCTCCGGTAGGGGAATGGGTCTCCCCCTCCGGCCTCCCGGGTTGACAAAGGAACGCGGGCCCAGATCCCCGTATGGCGCTTCACCGCCGGGGCCTCTAGCCTAGAAGGAGGCACGGAGCGCGTGTCCGAGACCCGTGCAAGCTCAGGGACACTCTCGCGGTCGCCGGGAGGCCCACCTAGGGTACTTTCCTTTTTTCCACTCTCAGAAATATACGTCTGTCACAGTTAACGGCAAAGCCTAGGGCAAGAGTTCTACGCCCAAGATGGCCAGCCGGAAGCGGGCTTCTCGCGACCATGTGGCGAAGCCCCATTCGTCAGCTGGCCGCCCGCGGCCCTGGTACCCGGTCACCTCTCTGATCTGCGCATGTGCTGGGCTACGCCCGGGCGCAAGCGCCAAGAGCGGCTGCGTCTATGGTCATGACGTCTGACAGAGCGTCCACCCGTCTTCGACAGGACTCTATGGTTCTTACGCGCGCAGACAGACCGCCTATATAAGCCATGCGCAGGCGGAGGAGCGCCTCTTTCCCTTCGGTGTGGTGAGTAAGCGCAGTTGTCGTCTCTTGCGGTGCCGTCTTCCGTTCCGACTCTCTCTTTTTCGTTGCAGCCACTGAAGATCCTGGTGTCGCCATGGGCCGCCGCCCCGCCCGTTGGTGAGTCTTGAATCCGTGTACTTTCACTGCTGCACCTAACCTGTGTTTTTTCACTCCCCTGCAGTTACCGGTATTGTAAGAACAAGCCGTACCCAAAGTCTCGCTTCTGCCGAGGTGTCCCTGGTAAGTAGTGGAAGAGCCCCTGCACTGGTTGGACACCCCCTGCACACTTACCCAATCCTTTTAGATGCCAAGATTCGCATTTTTGACCTGGGGCGGAAAAAGGCAAAAGTGGATGAGTTTCCGCTTTGTGGCCACATGGTGTCAGATGAATATGAGCAGCTGTCCTCTGAAGGTAAGGCAGGATTCTTTGTTCGTCACCCCCCACTCACTTTGCTGCTTTTCTTCTCCCTACCTAGCCCTGGAGGCTGCCCGAATTTGTGCCAATAAGTACATGGTAAAAAGTTGTGGCAAAGATGGCTTCCATATCCGGGTGCGGCTCCACCCCTTCCACGTCATCCGCATCAACAAGATGTTGTCCTGTGCTGGGGCTGACAGGTGAGCTTGGTCTGGGCCTTTTAAGGCAGTTGCATGTTTCTGACCTTGCACTACCCCAATGTAGGCTCCAAACAGGCATGCGAGGTGCCTTTGGAAAGCCCCAGGGCACTGTGGCCAGGGTTCACATTGGCCAAGTTATCATGTCCATCCGCACCAAGCTGCAGAACAAGGAGCATGTGATTGAGGCCCTGCGCAGGGCCAAGTTCAAGTTTCCTGGCCGCCAGAAGGTATGTAGTGCTGCAGCCCCCTTCTCCCACCTCTCCTGACTCAGTTCTTTCCATTGCTCCTTAGATCCACATCTCAAAGAAGTGGGGCTTCACCAAGTTCAATGCTGATGAATTTGAAGACATGGTGGCTGAAAAGCGGCTCATCCCAGATGGCTGTGGGGTCAAGTACATCCCCAGTCGTGGCCCTCTGGACAAGTGGCGGGCCCTGCACTCATGAGGGCTTCCAATGTGCTGCCCCCCTCTTAATACTCACCAATAAATTCTACTTCCTGTCCACCTATGTCTTTGTATCTACATTCTTGACGGGGAAGGAACTTCCTCTGGGAACCTTTGGGTCATTGCCCTTTCACTTCAGAAACAGGTTGACAACTCAGCCCTGCTCATGAGGCAGCAAACCCTGCAAAGGGCTGGGACTGGTGGCCTTATGTCAGTTGTCTACTCTGGAGCTTGACTTGGACCTCCCCAGGTCCTAGGCAGTAGGTTGAAAAACACTGAAGTGCTTTTCATGAAGCACAGCTGCAGCAAAGCCTTGCAATCCCAGGCTGGGGTCAGCCTACAGTTGTGTTGCTTATTACAACACATGCGGACCAAGAGGGGCTTGTGGGCTAGAGGCTGACCAGCAGCGTTTATTTAGCAAGGGTAGGTGTGCATCACATTGGGCTTGTTCTCACCCATCTGGTTTGGCCATTCCTCCTTGGTGGGAATCATCCAGGTACTGCTGAGGTCACCTGCGATTTGCCCCATTTCCTATCTCTAGCAACCTCCTGGGCCCCATGCCCCCACCCCTTCTAGAACCTGCATTCCCAGGGCCTTCACCACCTGACCAAAGGTCTAGGCTAACCTTTGGTCATTTGTAACAAGACCTCGGAACAGACACGTGTGTGGCATGGTTTGGCCTGGGGATCTTAGATGTCTGACCTGAACTATTGTAGAACAGCGCTGGCTTTTGGGGGAGCAGCAAAAATGAGAGGAGTGCTAGGTGGGTGGCCTGAGCATCTGTATCCAGGGACAGGACTCCAAAGGCTTTTGGTCCCAGAGCTGGGGTATGTTGGCCCCAGCCCCCAGCCTGTGGCTCCCAAAAGGCCTCTGGTTTTTTGTAATCTCAGTTTACAGCCATTTCTTAGGTTTTTAATTACCTTTATTTTATTTTGCCAAACATACCTGGGAATACCTTTTATTTTTTTTTTACCTTGGGGTGATGGTTCCAAACCATAAATGTGATTATAGTTAACACATGACCCTTCTAGCGTCCCAGCCAGTGTTTTTCCTGACCTCTCTTCTTTGGAGAGGAGGATGGAAGGGAGGGGTCCGGCATGCTGCTGGCATTTTGCTGTGTCCTGCAGCCCCTTTCCGGGACACCTGGGTTCACACAGCTTTTTAGCTTACATAACTGGTGCAGATTTTCTGTGTGGAGATGTTGCCTTGACCAGCCTTGGCTGGACTTTACCAGGCATGCAGAAGCCTGTACCAACACAGACTACAGCACCCAGGAGGTGCGAGTGTGGCTGCTCAGCGGTTATAACAGGCCTGACTGCATTGTTCACCGGATTATAATGAGCCAAAATGTTTCCCGGTGTTTGCTGGTTTCAGGGAAGGAGTTTGATATAGCAGATTAACCACCCTCCTTGTAGCTATTGGGGCTTAATGGTTTCCTGGTGATTCTTACCAATCCACAATAAACATGGCCCATTGGCATATCTGCTGCACAAGTGTCCTATCTCACCAATCTGGGTT